TTTTTTTTTTTTTGAGACGGAGTTTCACTCTTGTTGCCCAGGCTGGAGTGCAATGGCGCGATCTTGGTTCACTGCAACCTCCGCCTACCGGGTTCAAGCGATTCTCCTGCCTCAGCCTCCCGAGTAGCTGAGATTACAGGCATGTGCCACCACGCCCGGCTAATTTTGTATTTTTAGTAGAGACGGGGTTTCTTCATGTTGGTCAGGCTGGTCTCGAACCCCCGACCTCAGGTGATCCGCCCGCCTTGGCCTCCCAAAGGGCTGGGATTACAGGCGTGAGCCACCACGCCTGGCCGAATACGTTCTTTTAAATGGTCCATCTCTTTGGATTAGTAAAATGGGTGGAGTGATTTGGAATTGGCCCAGATCTCCTATTCTGCAAGCAGAGAAACACTACAGAGAGGTATTACCCAGGTCAAACCCCTCCTAAGATGTGAATTGAACAACAGCTAGGCGTTAGGAAGAAAATGCTGCCTGACCCTGACTTCTAAACTCCCCTTAAACGTCGTCGCTGTGTCCCTAGAACCCAAGATAGAGTATGCATGAATAAACTTTTGCGAAATGAACCAACAAACTTCCCTCGAGGTCCTTCCTGCCTCCCCGCCGCCCTGCATCTCCCCGACTTGGGACTGCGCTATCATTTCAGTCCTGGTCTGGGGACTTTTCGGGGTCTTCTCTGGCCTTCTCAGACAGTGACTCCGTTCCCAGGACAGGACCAGGGATCCCTTTTTCACTGCGGGGCGCTGGGAGGAGGCGGGTAGGCTGCTCACCTAATCTCTCGGGTTTTTCCTCAAGACGCGGTCATTTGTGTGAGGTGTTGTACTCGAGCACCCAAAATGGCCCGAACTGGTCTGGGAAACATTAGGGAGATGTGTTTACCGTCCTGGCTGACACTGAAGGCCAAGCATTCTTGCCACCAGGCGTGGCTTGACTCGCAGAACCCACACTCTGGCGGCTGTGGGCGCGGCACTGGACCGGCGCCGGCAGCAGGGCGGGGCCTGGCGGGGGCGGGGCCTGGCGGGTCAGGTGACTGCGCGGCGGGCTGTGGCTGCGGAGGTTGAGGGGCGTCCGAGGCGCGGAGGGGCTGGCTGGGCAGGAGGGGTTGGCGGGGCAGCAGGGCCGCGGCCATGGGGAGCTTGAAGGAGGAGCTGCTCAAAGCCATCTGGCACGCCTTCACCGCACTCGACCAGGACCACAGCGGCAAGGTCTCCAAGTCCCAGCTCAAGGTGGGCGCCTCCTGACCCGGCCCCCCACCCGAGAGTCTTTAAACGATTTTCTTTTCCCTTGCAGGTCCTTTCCCATAACCTGTGCACGGTGCTGAAGGTTCCTCATGACCCAGTTGCCCTTGAAGAGCACTTCAGGGATGATGATGAGGGTCCAGTGTCCAACCAGGGCTACATGCCTTATTTAAACAGGTTCATTTTGGAAAAGGTATGATTCTAACCTTTTTTTGGGTGTAGCATATTTGTTGGAGTTTTTCCTTATTCCTTTTTAGGTCCAAGACAACTTTGACAAGATTGAATTCAATAGGATGTGTTGGACCCTCTGTGTCAAAAAAAACCTCACAAAGAATCCCCTGCTCATTACAGAAGAAGATGCATTTAAAATATGGGTTATTTTCAACTTTTTATCTGAGGACAAGTATCCATTAATTATTGTGTCAGAAGAGGTAAGGTGTGGCTTGGGGAGTTTTTACTTGGTTAGGAAATAATTATTTCACATTCTTTATGTAGATTGAATACCTGCTTAAGAAGCTTACAGAAGCTATGGGAGGAGGTTGGCAGCAAGAACAATTTGAACATTATAAAATCAACTTTGATGACAGTAAAAATGGCCTTTCTGCATGGGAACTTATTGAGCTTATTGGAAATGGACAGTTTAGCAAAGGCATGGACCGGCAGACTGTGTCTATGGCAATTAATGAAGTCTTTAATGAACTTATATTAGATGTGTTAAAGCAGGTAAGAATTCTGTTACTGTTTTTTTTTCTCATCAATAATTTATATCACATTTAATCTTTCACAGGGTTACATGATGAAAAAGGGCCACAGACGGAAAAACTGGACTGAAAGATGGTTTGTACTAAAACCCAACATAATTTCTTACTATGTGAGTGAGGATCTGAAGGATAAGAAAGGAGACATTCTCTTGGATGAAAATTGCTGTGTAGAGGTGAGTCTACTCTTACTTCTTTGCATGATTACTTTTGAGGAACTAATTTTGCTTTCTGTTTTAGTCCTTGCCTGACAAAGATGGAAAGAAATGCCTTTTTCTCGTAAAATGTTTTGATAAGACTTTTGAAATCAGTGCTTCAGATAAGAAGAAGAAACAGGAGTGGATTCAAGGTAAGGTGATTTTTTATTATTTGCCATGATATCCATTTTTTTTTTCCTCCTACACCTTTTACAGCCATTCATTCTACTATTCATCTGTTGAAGCTGGGCAGCCCTCCACCACACAAAGAAGCCCGCCAGCGTCGGAAAGAACTCCGGAAGAAGCAGCTGGCTGAACAAGAGGAACTGGAGCGACAAATGAAGGAACTCCAGGCCGCCAACGAAAGCAAGCAGCAGGAGCTGGAGGCCGTGCGGAAGGTGGGAATGGGCGCTGGGCTGGGAGAGGGCCCGCTTTTCTGTGGATGGGTTTTTGATTGGCTAGAAACTGGAGGAAGCAGCATCTCGTGCAGCAGAAGAGGAAAAGAAACGCCTTCAGACTCAAGTGGAACTTCAGGCCAGGTTCAGCACAGAGCTGGAAAGAGAGAAGCTTGTGAGTATCACATGGCTGGAGAAAGCAGCTGCTGCATTTAAACAAGACCCTTTTATACCAACAGATCAGACAGCAGATGGAAGAACAGGTTGCTCAAAAGTCCTCTGAACTGGAACAGTATTTACAGCGAGTACGGGAGCTGGAAGACATGTACCTAAAGCTGCAGGAGGCTCTTGAAGATGAGAGACAGGCCCGGCAAGATGAAGAGACAGTGCGGAAGCTTCAGGCCAGGTGCCAGATTTGTTTGCAGACTTTGCCTTTATGATTTGATCTGGAGCTTTCCTCCACATTGTAGGTTGTTGGAGGAAGAGTCTTCCAAGAGGGCTGAACTAGAAAAGTGGCACTTGGAGCAGCAGCAGGCCATTCAGACAACCGAGGCGGAGAAGCAGGAGTTGGAGAATCAGCGTGTCCTGAAGGAACAGGCCCTGCAGGAGGCCATGGAGCAGCTGGAGCAGCTTGAGTTAGAACGGAAGCAAGCACTTGAGCAGTACGAGGTAATGAGACTTGGCCCTGCAAACTTGTATATTCTGCATAGTCCAAAATCCACTTTTGTTTCAGGAAGTTAAAAAGAAGCTGGAGATGGCAACTAATAAGACCAAGAGCTGGAAGGACAAAGTGGCCCATCATGAAGGATTAATTCGACTGATAGAACCAGGTAACAGACTCTATGAAGTAATCATATATTTACTTCCTGTATTTAAAGCATGTTTGCCTCTTAGGTTCAAAGAACCCTCACCTGATCACTAACTGGGGACCTGCAGCTTTCACTGAGGCAGAACTTGAAGAGAGAGAGAAGAACTGGAAAGAGAAAAAGACCACGGAGTGACTGAGCTTGCTGGCAGTCACGTCAGTTATGTAGATACTGCATGGCAGGAGAGCTTTACGCTAAAGACAAAAGAAACAGCTTTGGGGGCCGGGCGTGGTGGCTCACGCCTGTAATCCCAGCACTTTGGGAGGCCGAGGCGGGTGGATCACCTGAGGTCAGGAGTTCAAGAGCAGCCTGGCCAACCTGGTGAAACCCTGTCTCTACTAAAAATACAAAAAAAATTAGCTGAGCGTGGTGGCGGGCGCCTGTAATCCCAGCTACTTGGGAGGCTGAGGCAGGAGAATCACTTGAACGTGGGAGGCGGAGGTTGCAGCGAGCTGAGATCATGCCGTTGTACTCCAGCTTGGGCAACAGAGTGAGACTCCATCTCAAAACAAAACAAAACAAAACAAAACAAAAAAACCCGGCTTTGCTGCTTTTAACTCTTCTTCCTTCTGTGCCTCTCTAAGTGGGTCAGTATCCTAAGGAAGCCTTCTTATTTATCTTCCTGCAAACAAGGGTTACCTGAAAAGAAAAAAAAAGTCAACATTGTCAAGCTGTTTGTTTACTCTTTCTTTGAAAACATCACCTTCTGAAATTTGTCTTTTAGCTCTCTCAGATTCTTCCCCAAATGAGGCAGGGTGCAGACAGCACAGTCAGCTCTGCAGAGTTTGGAGGGGCTCACTGCCACTGGGTACTCAGAACCTCTGTGGACTGGATGTCAGCTCTTTCCTTTGGCAGCGTGTTTCCTTTTCCGAGTATGTGCTGTTAAACTAGATTGGCCGGTTCGCTTTCCATTTCCTGACACTTGACATGGAATGCCTTTGACCATTGGTGCTCTGACAGAGAAGTCATGGAGTCATTGCCATTTCCTGGTTGCCCTTTTGGAATGTGATCCTGTTAGTAGAGGTTTTCTAGCTTCTACTAAGATATTTCTTTCCCTAACCATCATACACTTGGCATGTTTCATTCCCATCTCCTTTCCCCTCACCTTAAAGGAGACTACCCCTTTGCCCCATATTGTCAACCTAATTTTCTCTCGTACTCTCTCTAGTGAATGATGTGCTACCAAGTATATGCCAGGCTGTGAGAGGATTATACTGAGTAGTAGAAAGAAGCTAATTTGAAATAAAAATTATTTGTATAATTAAGAAAGCAGATTAGATGCACATGGTCAACAGGAAGTTGACTGTATGTCTGCTAGTTAGATTCAAAACATCATAAAGATGATAGCATGTCAATATATTAGCCTAGCCATTATGTTAGCCTTTGTTAGGTGGGCAGCTTTTCTGCTTTTTCCCTTCCTCTGTGGTGACAACGGAGGAAATATCCAACAGAAATACGTCTAACAGGGAAATTGGGATCATAGTTTATATGCATCTGATTTGAAAGGAGTATTGAGGAAGGTTTTCATATATGATCTATCTTTGGATTAAAAAGAACATTTATGAAATCAAGCCTTCTAACACTAGTTATAATTGAGAAGCAACAGTAACTCCGTGGACAGCAATCAAGCTTAAAATTGTAAATAAATATGGGGATAATTCAGTTGTTGCAAAAAAAGGGCAGAATTCAGTAGAATAAAGTCCTTTTCTCTTACAGGTATTAAATGAGGACAGAGAACCTCAGGTGTTCTTATGCTAGTGCTTGCTGAGTGCATACTAAGAAAGCAATTCCAAATAGATGTATACATCTAGAGAGAGTGGTATTAGAGATTCAGTGTATGTATTTATTTACATGAGAGGAAACTGGAATATAATCCCATAAATTATCACCTTTTATGACTGGAAAATATTTGCCAATGAAGAAATGGTCTGTAGGTATTTGTCTTAAGATTTTTGGCTGTTTAATAAAAATGTAACTTTAACGGTTTCTTATAGTTGCCTTTATAAAGTGTATTGTCTAAAATATTTTTGTATCATGTGCCTTTGAAATTTGACAGCTGATTTGGGTGTTGGATTTCTGCCCAGCCATTTATCAGTATTATCATTTTATTCAGTAGCTGGCAGGTGTATTAGACCAACGAGACTTAGGTAAGGAATGGAACCTTTCCTGTGGTTTGACTGCACATTACACCAGAAGACTCCAGTATCCCTCATTCCAGAATGAGGAAAAAGTATTCTACAAAGAACCTAATCACCTCTGTGAAATCTATGGGATGGAAACAGTGTGGCCTTAGGAGTCAAATAGTCTCTGCATGGTGGGGAGGATCATGATGGAATATGTGAATTTCTACTTCTAGAAGTTGTGAAATAGGTCCTGCACTTTTGCAGAATGTCCTTCTTTAAACCTGGCTTATTCCACAGCTGTAGCTGATAACATGACCTGGGGCTTAGCTGCTCTAGCCCTGGGTTCTTGGAGACCTCACACTGCCTGGCCCCTGGCCATCCACCTAAGGACTGCCTGCTTTCTGGTCACATGTGGACCTTGATACGACTAAGCGGTTACATATGTGGTTGTGCAAAAGCTTTCTGTTTAATGCATAGTGTTACCGATTTACATCTTGGTTTTCAGTGGCACTATGTCTAGGAGGCAATATCCTTTTAAACAGTGCTTTGGCTAAGATAGATACTTGTGAATCAAAGATAGCACAGAAATGAACTAAGTATATCCCATTTGGAATTATATTTTGATACTATTTAAAATGGTTTCACCTGTTAAAGGGCCAACAGAACTCTTGGTTTTACTTTTGTAATTACTGTACAGAAAATTTCAAGAGTGTTTGAGTGCTTGTCATCAGGTGTTTTCCTTAATAAGTAGGGATATGATCATTTACAGGAATTATATATGAAAAAAGTTTTTGAAATGTATTTTTGTGATGTGCTATGTTGAGGGGAAACCAAATATTTATGATTTTAAAACATTCGTATGAAAACATTGTACAATGTAATATGCTCAACTTTCTCAATTTTTTGCTAATTTTTCTAAGATACATTAAAAATGTTTTATATTTTTTTTTAAGTAAAATGGACCCAGTAAGAAAATTAAAAATACCAGAACATACACTTTAAACTGTCTGATTTAATAAAACAGTGGGGGGTAAAGTTGGGTGTATCTATGTGTATTTTCATATAAT